TCCTGTGACTTATGCCTGCCTAATAGGTGAGGACAAGACAGGCAGGAAAGCCAGAGCATCCTATGAGAGAGGCCAGTGCCAGGGACTGGCACTTCTTGATTTCTTCACCTGGGCTTCATTAATTTTTATATCCTAGGACTTGAGCTTTGTCCTTGTGACTGTGTGTGCTTAGTGAAAACTGAGCAGTAAATCAGGCAATTGATATGAACCTCTCTGAGTCTGCCTTTGGTACCAGATCTATCGGCAAGAGCACCACATGAAGTCAAAACTTCCATCCTCCAAGACACTAAAATGAAATCCTCCCCAGCCAGGGGTCCATTCCAGGATGCATGTCCATACACGTGTACAGTCTGCAACCATCCACAGAACCACACTCATGATGAGGAGACAAAAGATGGGCCTCAAAAGGAGACCTCTGAGTGAGGATGCCAACTTTCCTTTCTGCATTCCTTGGTTCCTTCAGCAACAAAGATTAGTCTTGGCATCACTGCCTGCTTGGCGACCAGAACAAAGAGAAATAAGGAAAATTAGGGACACAGGAAAACCTATGGGCACACATAGATATGGAAACTCAGAGATAATAGAAACTTAAAGAGATACATGGAGAGTGAATATTCTGCCTCCCTATAGAGCCTTTTCCATCATCCATCCACCCAAGCAATGCTGACCTGAGTGCCTATTTATCAGGCACTGGTCTTGGCCTTGGGGATAAACAAAGATGGAGGTGAAAGTCTAAAAGCAGACACTGGAGGTGGGAAGAGCAGTTGACGTGGCCCTAACAGGGTTCCCACCACGGCGGAACGCACAGACAGGGGACGTGGGGGAAGACGTGACCCTAAAAGGGTTCCCGCCACGGCGGAACGCACAGCCAGAGAACGTGGGGGAATTCATGAAGCGAACCTCCTGCTACCTCAACGCCGGTGAAGGTGAAGGAGACACCTGCGCGTCATAGAGACTCCGAGACCTCCAGGCTTCCTAGAGAGGCCCGGAAGTGGCTCCAGGAGGCAGGTCCGACGGCTTCGGCGCCCCAGCTGTGGTGATGGGTAGCTAGGAGGCCTGGGCCTCTCTGCCTGCTGTAGCCGTCTGCCGCGCCCTTGTTCCTGCAGCTGTGAGTGGGCCTGGGCTGGGGTTGGGGGGCCGTGTAGCCATGGTTGTTGCTGTTTTTATTTTAGGGCGGAGGAAACAGAGGTTCAGTGAATTGCCTAGGGTAACACAGGGAATTGGTGGAAGAGCCAAGTCTAATGCCCAGATTTCCAAACTGGGAGTCTTAACCCTTCATCAGTGCTACCTGTGCCACATGGGAGAAGATGGGCCACCTCCAATTCATTTTCTCTGGGAACTGCAGGAACCACAATGAGGTTGCAGAATGTGTTAACAGTGAAAGCCCTCACAGGACTCAGGTCAGTACCAAGCACTTCAGGTAGGGGCTCTGTCAGTAACAGTGATGCATACTTCTTTCTTCAGGTCCAGTTATCTTTTGACTGCCACATATGGACCCCAAAAGATCTCAAAAGGAAAGTGTCCTCATTACAGGAGGAAGTGGCTATTTTGGTTTTCGGTAAGTGTATCTATAAAATATACACATGGAATCTTGATTCAACGTTTACTGTTTCTTATTTCAGCCTGGGCTGTGCCCTGAACCAAAATGGAGTCCATGTGATTCTGTTTGACATCAGCAGCCCTGCTCAAACCATTCCAGAAGGAATCAAGTTTATACAAGGAGACATCCGCCACCTGTCTGACGTAGAGAAAGCCTTCCAGGATGCAGACGTCACTTGTGTGTTCCATATTGCCTCTTATGGTATGTCAGGGCGGGAGCAACTCAATCGAAACCTGATCAAAGAAGTCAACGTCAGGGGCACAGACAACATCCTCCAGGTTTGCCAAAGGAGAAGGGTGCCCAGGTTAGTTTACACCAGCACTTTCAATGTCATCTTTGGAGGTCAAGTTATCAGAAATGGGGATGAATCTCTGCCCTACCTGCCTCTTCACCTCCACCCTGATCACTACTCTCGGACAAAGTCAATTGCAGAGCAGAAGGTGCTGGAGGCGAATGCTACACCCCTGGACAGAGGCGACGGTGTCTTAAGAACCTGCGCTCTGAGGCCAGCTGGCATCTATGGGCCTGGAGAACAAAGACACCTTCCCAGGATAGTCAGCTACATCGAGAAGGGTCTGTTCAAGTTTGTCTACGGGGACCCCAGGAGCCTGGTTGAGTTTGTCCACGTGGATAACTTGGTGCAGGCTCACATTCTGGCCTCAGAAGCCCTGAGAGCTGACAAGGGCCATATTGCCTCTGGGCAGCCCTACTTCATCTCAGATGGCAGACCCGTGAACAACTTTGAGTTCTTCCGGCCTCTGGTTGAGGGCCTGGGCTACACATTCCCGTCTACCCGCCTGCCATTGACCTTGGTCTACTGCTTTGCTTTTCTAACAGAGATGGTTCACTTCATTTTGGGTCGACTCTACAACTTCCAGCCCTTCCTCACTCGCACTGAAGTTTACAAAACTGGTGTCACACATTATTTTAGCTTAGAGAAAGCCAAGAAAGAGCTAGGTTATAAGGCTCAGCCATTTGACCTCCAGGAAGCAGTGGAATGGTTTAAAGCCCATGGTCATGGCAGAAGTTCTGGAAGTCGTGACTCGGAGTGTTTTGTTTGGGATGGGCTATTGGTCTTCCTCCTGATTATAGCAGTTCTCATGTGGCTGCCTTCTTCTGTGATTCTGTCACTGTGAAGGAGGGGCCAGAAATAAGGTGATCACAGTTGGCTGAGATGGTTCTCAAGAAACATGGGTTTTAAAATGTGTACAGTGATATCTGGTGCCAAACATTGGCTCTTCAAATTGCTACTTAAGAATAGGTTCTTGGATTGAATCTTTATGTCTTATTTCCTTGCACTAATCCAGATGGGAATGAAAAAGCAGAAGCAGAGATTAGTTTGAAATTTGATTTGTTATGTGCTTCTGTTTTAGGTGGGTACAATAGAAGTCAGTTTGGAGCCATAGAAGTAGGCTTAGTTGAGTTGGAGATGCCCATCTTGAATTTCTGAGAGGGCAAGATATACTTATTTCCATTTTATGCAGTCTGCATCTACCTAAAACCTCTGACTGATGTGGGAATGGCGAAACACTATCAGGCTTGAATGCGTGTGAAAAACACCAAATTGGCCCAGATCCCTAACAGAGCAATCCTCGAGGGGATGGTGGCTATTGCTGGAGAGGCATTAGCTATTCACAGGGTACGTTTTAGGTGTTAACTTTTGCCCTTTATGATATCAGGGCATTATGCCTATGTGAACACATGGTAATGTTTGATGTTTAGGCCTTTATTCTACCTCATAGGATTCTTTTGAGGATTAAATTCAAGCATACAAAGCGCTCCTCAACACACATAGCCATTCTTTTTATCAGAATTGTCATGGTACATTCCTTATGAGGGCTTTCTTCCTCAGTGTTCTCTTTAGAGGGCTATTGCTACTGGACTTTCTGCAATGTCTTTGGGTGTGCCCTCAGAGCCTGCAACAAGTGTATTTGGATATACTCTATTTGTAAAGTTTAGGCCTCTAAGAAGGCCACAATGAAGCAACTAAAAATCTGATGATTAAGGGAGTCAATCAAGCTGATGCCATTTTTAGTTTAAAAATGAAGCAGAGCTCTAAACTCATAGATGGGTTTTCTTACTGGGAAGAAGATTGGCTCTCTGAAGACAGCTTCCAATGAGGAATGTATTGAACAATGGCAGCACTGTCTGGCCACCCACAAACTGTTACAGATGATCCAGTTACACTGTTGCATAGGAACCCAAGTGGAAAGAAGACAGAGTCCATGTCTGTCCATGGCTCCAGCTACAGAAAGGATAGTATGGGAACATTACAAGGGGGATACATTACTGTGGAAAGTTCTGCTAGAGTTAGTCTTGAGAGTATCTGTAAAATACAAATAGATGAGCAATCCCTGTGGAATGCTGCCTGGATATTTTCAGAAAAGCTCTGAACTTGATGTCATAATACCAACACCGTGAATATCGTGTGTGGCCTTAACCAAGGAACAGAAGCCCTTTAGAACTTAGCTTCCTCACTTGGGAGCTGGGACTGACTGCATTTGCCCTTTGTATAAACCCACCCACCCCATAGGGTTCACTGGGAGCATAAAGCAAGATGTGGTGAAAGTACTTCTAATATAAATTGCAACATCAGTATGAGGTGATGGTAGTGATTGTTTTTAGGAAAACGTGTTTGGAGTCTTTTCTGTCATAAAGAAGCTTTTGCATTAGCCTGGGGTTAACGCATATGAGCACCTGCCATGTATTGTTCTAGAACTGCTTGAATATCCTCATCCCCAGAGCAGGTCATCCAAGACAGCAGGGTGGAAGCTGCATTGTCCTTTATGACTTGGCCTCAAATGTCACAGTGTCATTCCACAGTATATTGGTTATGCAGGTCAATCCTATTCAGTAGGGGAAGGAAATACACAAAGGTATTTCCGTATTATACCAGAAGAGGGAGATGGTCAAAGGCGATCTTGGAGGCTGAGCTCTTGGCCCGATGTGAGTCATCCTTCCTTTTCCATGAAACGTTGCCCACATTTCCAGCTACAAAGCTTTTTCTGCCTGCTTCTTGCCAGAAGGATTTTAGGGGCCCAACGGCTGTGTTAACATTTTGCACTATATCCCTTTCCATTCAAGCTGGCAGTGGTACTGGGAACATTATTTTGAATGCGTCACCTGAGTCTTATTGCAGTTCACTCACAAAAGCCACACCCACAAATCTCTGAGGTAAGTTCTCCACTGTGAGCTTCTGCTCAGACTGCCAAGGGACAATACGCTGTGCTTCTTAGAAGCCTTACTGTCTGAACAGCTCTCTGGGGTGCCACATCAGGCCTTTCTGAGATCTTAAAAAGATTTTATACTCACAGCCACAGCCATGCACTGTCGTTTCCACAGTCTCGGGTGTTTACACAGGTTAGCCGTATTCAGTGTGGGAGGAGACTACACAAGGATATGAATACCAGGAGGTGGTGTCATTGGAGGCCAACGTGGAACCTGGCTACCACATTCCTGCTTCCATATCTCCCCAATTCTGTTACTGTCTCCCACTCCAGCTTGAAATGGTAGATTTTCTCAGTGCTCATTCCTTGGCCCTGTTCTAATACCATACTTTCTCCCTAGGTGAGCTCACCTAAGCCCATGGCCTCCATTTTCATCTCCCAGCCCAAATATGTACTACTAGATGTACAGTTCCAGACCACTCCTGGGCTCCAGACTCATATCTAAGTACTTCTGCAACTCCACATGGATGTCCCACATGCACCTGTCAGCCAGTGTAGCCAAAGTGGAATTCATAATCCTCTCCCACCCCAAATTCTTACAGGGCTCCCTTCCTTAGTAAATATCTCCACTACCTGCTGAATTTCCCATCCCAGAGATCTGGGATAATCCCTGACCCCTGCCCTCTCCCAGACTTGACACACCTAACCCATGTTTAAGCCAGTTGATTTTTACTTGTAATCATGCCTTAAAACTGCCCAAGGTATAGGTGTACCTTCTCTCCCATAGATTCCACTAGTAGCCCATTTGCTCTTCCACCCATATCCACACCCTCCTTCCTTCAGTCCATTCTCCACATGCCTAGCCAAGAGACTCTATAAAGGTGCAAATCTTTTGTCACTTCTCTGCTGAAAACTTTCCTTAGGTTGAGAATCTTTAACGTGATCAAGAGGCTTTGTCTGAACTGGCCCCTTGCCTGTCTCTCTAACTTCATCTCACATTATTCTGCCTTCTCTGCCCCAATTACACTGACCTTTTTTAGGTTCCTGGGCTCCAAGCTTCTCAGGCTCCCTGCTCCTCCTTTTGGCCTGAATAATGTTTATTTCGTGTCTCTTGTTAAGTCTCTTTCTAGAGGCCTTCACTGATCCCAGCAATTTAAGATTGGTGCTCCTGCTACAAATGATGCTACAGGCCTGTCATAGCTTCCTGCCTTTCTTTTATAGCATTGCTCATAACTGTAAACATTTGTACGGTTATTTGTTTAATGCCTGTTAGCTCTATGAGGGTGGGAACTTTGTCTTGCTTACAGCTGTACTCCTAATGCCCGGCACAGTGCAGGAGTTCAATAAGTATTTGTCCAATGAATGCTGTTTTCCCATCTGCTATGGATGAACACTCTTTTCTAGCACACAGATAACTCACTGTTTCTAATCTTTTGGAGACTGGGGAAAATAGCCAACCTACACTAGAACTGTCGTAACTAAGTCAAGATTAGATGAGGTCTAGTGAGTAAGGGAAGTCATTGTCTATATGATCTGGTGGAGTATTAATGCTATAAGGAGGTCAGGGAATGGGGAAGGAATGTGGGCCAAGTGATTTGTGCTCCCTCCACATCTCAGCTGAAAACTCACCACTTTAAAAGACTTAGTCTATTTCCTGAAAGGGAGCTCCCCTTCCTTTCTATGGTCAGGAGACGCTGCAGTTAAGAAATTCTATTAGTTCTAGGGTTCCCAGCTGCCCTCACCTTGCCTCAACCTTAGATTGAATCACTCAACCCTGCCTAACAATAAAATTATGCTCACACTTGTGCACTTGGGGATGCTCTCAGAGGTCTGGGCAGAAGCCACCCAGCACTGCTACCTCACCCATGGCTTCTGAGGAGTGTGTGGGAGGTTATCCATATGATTGATGGAGGGTCGCAATGAAGGAAGGATGTGTGAGCAACAAGGAGCCCTGTATTGGAACCTAAAGGTAATGCCCAAACTGCTCCCACCTGCAAAAAGGGAAGAGCGGTCTGGAAAGCCTGTTGGAAATACTTCTTGGATGTCCTCAGTGCCGTTTCTGGTGACAGGGGCAGACAGTGCCACATTACAAGCAGTAACAGTTAGTGGAGGGTCAAATAACTCATTCTGGCACCAAATTACCTATGCTGTGGTGTTTCTCAAACCTAGGGAATAGGCCTAGGGATTCTTTTCAAGAAAATGTTTTATTTTCCTCAACCATCTAACATGGTGTATAAAAGAGGCAAGTGTTGCTTTGTCGTAGATTGTTGGGGCTGCTTCTACCTTGTATTGCTTTCCAAATCTCCGGTTCGCCCAGCCTTACAAAGGGTAGAAGTTGCCTGCAGAATGCCACGCCCCAGCTCTGACCCAATTAGACATCATTATAGGGCCACTGGTGCCCCTGCTGGCTGGCCTTGGAAGCCAGCACCAGCAATGTTATTAAAATCTTCACCAGCATCTCTTGCTTAGAGATGGCACACCAGGTTGTGTGCTGTTCACCAGCATATCTCACTTTAGAGAATGATACCCCATGCTCCTTTTTGGTGACAAAAAGTCCCTCCCAGCCCTTTCGTGGGGCTGACCTCCACATGCAGGCCTGACCGCTCACAGGACTTCCATCCTTCGGCCGCAGTCATTGGGCCACGATGGGCCAGTCAGCGTCATCCTTTCAGCCTTTCTCCCAGAGCAGGTTTAGAGAAACCCTTTCAGCTAGGATTGCTTCTCTGGGGAGGACAGGCGCTTGGTGCAGCTCCTCTTCAGGGTCCTCCTACCTGAAGGAGAGGACCGAGTGCTGATGATGTTTGGGCTGCTGGGTCCAGCTATGTGTTAAGAAGAGCCAAAAAATGGAGAGGGAGGAGGTCCTGGTGACTACACTGGGGTTCCGTAACGCTGCCTGCGGGACGCTCATCATTCCAGATCGTCCTCTCACGTGAGTCTTCAGTTCACTTTCTTTTCTGCTTAAGGTCCTTTAAGTTCGATTTTTCTCCAGGAATCGCAGCATGTCCTGGTGTGCCATGTCCACAGTCCACTCCTGGGTACAGGTGATCCTACCCCGTGGTTTCCAAAGGCAGCCTCTCCACTCACCTCTGTGCCCTCTTTCTTTCAAACGGGGGTCGTCTTTTGGTCCCTGGGTAATTTAACATTTGCTGGAGTTTTTCTTAAAAAATGAGATTGATTTCCTTTTCTAGAATCATGTTTATTTGAATTACGTTTATTCAAATCATGTATATTTGGCACCAACATACCTTTAAGCAGAGTAGTTCAAACTCTTGTTTTATATGGAAATTGTTTGATGAAGTGATTTGCTCCCCAGAACATAAACGCCCCATGAGAGCAGGAACCATGTCTGTTTTTTCTACTTCTGTACCCTTCATATGCCCAATAAATGCTTGTTGACGGGGTGAATGCACTTATCAGCCAGGTGGTCCCTTATCTGAAATTACAGCTGATTCCCCAGTTATTGCTTCTTTTACACCTGAGACTCCCAGCCTGAGGCAATAAGAACATTCAAGGCCTAAATTAAAAATGCAGACTCCAGAAGGGTGACATCATGTAAAACGGCAGAGTAGGAAGCTCTGGAATCGGTCCTTTCACTGTAACAACCAGAAAAGCACGGGGGCAGGGGAATGATCAGAACCAATGATTTCAGGAACTCCTTACATCTATTTTACCTCGATATACAGACTCCAGACTCTTCCCTGATGCTTCTGATTGAGAAAGTCTGTGTTGGTTGGTAATCTGCACTCTAGGTGTTTCTTATCTTTCAACAAGGAGGTGAGCACTGGTGCCAGATACTAAACACTGGCTCCCTTGCAAGATGCTGAGAGGCTCCTGACTTCTGCTTGGCTCTTCCCTTTGCAGTGCTTTGCTACAGCAGGTGCTCAGTACAACTTTGCTGAATGAATGAAGGGGGAGATGGGACTCGCCAAAGGGCCTTGGATTCGAGTGACCCCCCACCTGCTCCTTTATGCAGGGCCCAGTTCTTTGTTGACACAGACAAGCACTGCTACGTCCCAGTGCTGACTTTTCCAGCCAACCTAGAGCCTCTTTTTCTTGAGCCAAAGGGATTCTTTGGCAACACATCTTGTTGTGCCTGGTTACCTGATCTTTTAGTGTAAAACAGCCTTTTGCTATTGAAAATCAAACCAGAAATAGAGTCAACCAGTCCCTGGTATCTCTAAGTTGTGCAAATTCATACCATGTTACCCTTCTGTATTTTAGAACCTGGGCACACCAGGAACTCATTGAACTCAAGTTGCGTTCATAATTACTTGAGTTCATTGAACTCAAGTAATTATGACCGAGGCCAAATCTAGTTCACTACAAAGAAATTGCATGTAGCAAAGTGATCCAGGCAAGTGTCTTTCAACCAACAGGGGATTTATCAGCAGTAATTCGCAATGTTTATTTTTAACAGCTGGTTAAAGCATGCAAGTAATTAAAAAATTCTTCATTACTAATATGCAAGATTTTAATCTTGGCAAGTATTCTACATATCTTTTGCTCTAGCCTCCCAGTGGAGCCATATTTCAGATCCAAGAGTAAAATACTGTCTTACCCATATATATATTTTAACATATGTATATATGTTATAAGAATGAGTCGTCTTTTGCTCTTAACAGTCACTAGGAGTTAGTGTCCTGAATAGATAATAATAAGTCTGAAATGTTGCCCAGGTTTTAAGGGGAATTATTTGCACATTGCTGGGCAATTACAACACCCCCACTCCACTGATTTATAGTCCTGTGCCTTTCATAGGGGATTTAGCTTCTGGGAATGTTCAACATGAAGCTAATGATCAATATTAACCTGTCACCCTAGTTAACTAAATTACTCAAAGATGAACATTGTTAATAGTTAATTGCTACTATTTGTTGAGAGTTTACTCAGGATAAGGCTTTCTAATTTTTTTTTCTTTTTTTTGAGATGGAGTTTTGCTCTTGTTGCCCAGGCTGGAGTGCAATGGCGTGATCTCAGCTCACTGCAACCTCCACCTCCTGGGTTCAAGCGATTCTTCTGCCTCAGCCTCCTGAGTCAATAGGATTACAGGCGCCCACCACCACAACCGGCTAATTTTTGTTTAATTAGCGGTGATTTGGGGTTTCGCCATGTTGGCCAGGCTGGTCTCAAACTCCTGACTTCAGGTGATCCACCTGAGGCTTTCTTTATTTCTTAGGCTTATTTAGCTTTCTTAATGTCTTTAAGAAACAGATCAATTTATTATCTCCAGTTTACATGGGAGGAAACTGAGGCTTAGGGAGATGCAGTACCTTGCCCAAGGGTACCCAGCGTCACCAGCTAGGAAGTGGCAAAACTTAAATTTGAGCCAGGTTTACTTGAATCCAAGACCAAATTTTTTTTTTTTTTTTTTTGATAGAGTCTCGTCTGTCACCCAGGCTAGAGTACAGTGGCACAGTCATGGCTCACTGTTGGCTCGAACTCCTGGGCTCAAATGATTGTCCTACCTCAGCCTCCCAAGTAACTGGGACTACAGGTGCATGCCACCACATCCAGCTTTTATTTTCTGTAGAGACGGTGTTTCACTATGTTACCTGGGCTGGTCTTGAATTCCTTGCCCCAAGCAATCCTCTTGCCTCGGCCTCCCAAAGTGCTGGGATTACAGGTATGAGCCACCGAGCCTGGCCCAAACTCTTACCTTGTTGGAGGTGGTTTTATCACGTTAGCATGACATTATTCAAGGCTAAGTGTTACTCGAACTTCATTTGCAATTAAAGTAAACTATTTGTTACAAAAAATGAGTAACTGTAAATAGTGACTTCTGCTACACAAACTAAGTTACAGAAGCAAACCATTATTTTGTCATGTGAGTATGTATTACGTAGAGCTGAGGTGTGTGGGCGGGGGGTGCTGTTAATCTACTGGAATTCCATGTATTTTGTGAGGAGCATGGATGTTAGAGCCATACTTAATAGCCCAGAGGACATCCTCCAGGAAGACTTGTTTGTGTACCTAATCAAATACTGATATTGGTCACATTGCACATGTCCTAGTCTCTCCTCTAAATCAGTATCTTGAGAGCAGAGCCCAAGTATTATTCGCTGCTGATGGCTCTTTGCCTCCCCTGCAGTCTTACACTATTCTGGGCGTGGAGCACAGACCTAATAAAAATCTTTCGAAGTAATGAAAATGCAAAGTCCAGCCTGTAGAGGTGCCCTTAGATGTTTAAATTCTCCCAAAGAAGGGTGAACTTTTTACAAAGCACTTCACAGTGGAAGTGTCTCTGAGCACAGCAAATACCTTAAGTTTGGGCCCAAGTGGAAAAGAAATATTTGGTAGTGGGTGATTATAGCCCTTCAGTGCTCAAGGGACTCATGCATTTGCTTGCACTTCCTTATGCCTGTCCTGGAGCCATCTCTTATTTGCAATGTGACTTTGAGCAAATGCCTCTCATCTGTAAAGTGGAGATAAAACATTCCCTGCTTATCTCTTGGGGGAACTTGTATGGATTTAATGGCACAGAGGCCTTTTGTAACCTGTACAAGAACTATGCACATGGATCCTTAATTAATAGTGTTTCTGCTGGGAAAGATGGAAGGGTTTGGAGGGGAAGCTGGTGTCTACAGGAAGAGATGCAAGACATGCTAGTGGAGTTTGAGACGTTCAAATGGAATGTTCAGTAACTAATTAGCAACATAAGACTGTAGTTTGAAAAAAACAACTGCATATGCGGGTAGAGATGGTTCAGTGAAAATGTTTCATTGATTTCCTGCCATATAACAGGTATTAGTTTATTTACCGTGGCTTTTCTTTTTTTCTTTTGAGACATGGTGTCACTCTGTCGACCAGGCTGAAGTGTAGCACTGTGGACACAGCTCACTGCTGCAGTGCCCTCCTGGGCTCAGGTGATCCTCCTAAGTAGCTAGAACCACAGGTGCACCAGCACACCTAGCTAATTTTTCTGTCGTCTTTTGTAGAGACAGGGTCTCACCGTTTTGCCCAGGCTGGTCTCAAACTCCTGGCCTTAGGTGATCCTCCTTCCTCAGTCTCCCAAAGTGGTGAGATTACAGGAATGAGCCACCGTGCCCAGCCTACCATGTTTTTTTTGTTTGTTTGTCTGTTTCAGACGGAGTTTTGGTCTTGTGGCCCAGGCTGGAGTGCAGTGGCACAATCTTGGCTCACTGCAACCTCCGCCTCCCAGGTTCGAGTAATTCTCCTGCCTCAGCCTCCCAAGTAGGTGGGATTACAGGTGCCCGCCACCACGCTCAGCTAATTTTTGTATTTTTAGTAGAGATGGGGTTTCACCATGTCAGCCGTGATGGTATCGAACTCCTGAGCTCAGGTGATCCACCCACCTCGGCCTCCCAAAGTGCTGGGATTACAGGCTTGATACCATGGTTTTCAATTACTCAATTCAGTCACGTTTTGAGCTCTAAACTGAAAATGAGTTTTTCTTTTCTTGAGATTGCAGAGTCAATTACACCATGCTAGAGAACAAGTAGGCATCTATGCCTCTCTGCTCTAAATTTTGATGTCTATAAACACCCATAGCGGTGTGTGTTGGTTTTAAATTGTGGGGCTAGAAAGCCAACCCAAAATCATCAAGCTTTTATTTCTACACATTCAGAGTGCTTCTGTGTAACTTAGATTTAAAAGTAACTATACAAATAATGCATAGATGTATTTTTCTTATATAATGTTAAAATATTACGGATAAGGCCAAAGACCCCTTTTACTAATGTCCCCAAATTTCATATATGTATATATTTGTATAGAAAACAGGGCTGTGGTGTTCATGTCTTTCCCCATACTACTGTCTCCCACCTCACAGTTCCTTCTGCTACTACGGTTTCTCACTCAATAGTACAGCATGGTGATCTATTGATATTAGTATATATTCTTTATTTGCTGACATAGGAGGTCACCGGGTATATAAAGATGATAAGCATATGTCCTAGTTGGCCTAAGACAGTTCTGGTTTCATGCCTGTAGTCCCACCTTAATTTTTAATAGTGCTTCCTTTCACTCTCAGGTATGTCCCATTTTGTATAATAAATTGTACGATCACCCTATATATAAGACACATAGTTATATGAAGAATTAAGCATTTTTCATAACAGATGTATTAGAAGTTATTGTGAACTGATTTTGAGGGGAAAAAATCTCATTTTGTACTAGAATAGAATATAGTAGAAAATCCTGAATTCTGGGTATGTAGCAGTATTCTACCAACATTGAAATATTAATAAAAAATTACCTAAAGAAAATCTTATGTATAGTTTTTCAGTGCTTCTTTTGT